CCTCATCCTTTCTGTGAATCAAGAGCCTGAAAAGAAATGGTGAAATAATATGATCCTCTCTTCTTTGAAAGCTCAAAGCTATGTTGGACCAGAAGTAAAGTGTTCTCGTTTCTATTTAATAACTTGAAAGGTTCCGAGGGGCCATTGAGGAAACTCCTCCCTTTTAATATCAATGTGTATTTATTGCAAAAATAATGTAGCATCGAGTGGTATTTTATAGCTTATCCAAAAACCTCCTGGGTTTAACGCATTGTGATAGTCCCGTTTTCTTCTCAGCCCAGGTCCTATGCATCCTCATCTATGCAGGGCTGTTATCTGCATATAATTTTTTTTTTTTTTAAGACAAAGTCTTGCTCTGTCGCCCCGGCTGGAGTGCAGTGGTGCAATCTCGGCTCACTGCAACCTCCGCCTCCCAGGTTCAAGCGGTTCTTCCGCCTCAGCCTACCGAGTAGCTGGGACTACAGGCATGCGCCACCACACCTAGGTGATTTTTGTATTTTTAGTAGAGACAGGGGTTTCACCATGTTGACCAGGCTGGTCTCGAACTCCTGATCTCAAGCGATCCACCCGCCTCAGCCTCCCAAAGTGCTGGGATTACAGGCATAAGCCACTACGCCCGGCCTCAATTTTGTATTGTACTTTTTCTTTCTTTCTTTAATAGAGACAGGGTCTCACTATGTTGACTAGGTTGGTCTAGAACTCCTGGGCACAAGCTGTCCGCCCGCTTCTGCCTCCCAAAGTGCTGGGATTGCAGGCGTGAACCACCGCCCCTGGCTACAGGTGCCTTCTTGTCTCAATTTGCCTTTGACCTTTCTTAGGGACTTGTTTTCTGCTTTTCCTGCTCTTTGTCCGCTGATCTCCTGGGAAGAAAGCTTCCGAAAAGGACACCGTTTCAGGGGCGAGTGACGCCGGGGTGCCCAGGCCGCGCCCCAGTTCCGGGTTTGCACCCGGTCTTCTTGCCCTGCCCCGCCCGCGGGACTACAGTTCCCAGGCGCCCCTGCGCGGCCGCGGCGCCGGCGCCGGCGTCGGTTGGGACGCGGAGCTGAGGAGCAGGGCCGGGCGCCATGGCACCGTGGGGCAAGCGGCTGGCTGGCGTGCGCGGGGTGCTGCTTGACATCTCGGGCGTGCTGTACGACAGCGGCGCGGGCGGCGGCACGGCCATCGCCGGCTCGGTGGAGGCGGTGGCCAGGTGAGTGGGCCCCGGGACGCCGCTGGGGCCGCGACTTCCCGGGCCTGTGTCTCCCCTGCCGCAGACTGAAGCGTTCCCGGCTGAAGGTGAGGTTCTGCACCAACGAGTCGCAGAAGTCCCGGGCAGAGCTGGTGGGGCAGCTTCAGAGGCTGGGATTTGACATCTCTGAGCAGGAGGTGACCGCCCCGGCACCAGCTGCCTGCCAGATCCTGAAGGAGCAAGGCCTGCGACCATACCTGCTCATCCATGACGGTAGGCCTGTCGGACACCAGGACCTCACGGGGCCGTGGCACTCTGTCTCTCTCTCTCTTTCCAGGAGTCCGCTCAGAATTTGATCAGATCGACACATCCAACCCAAACTGTGTGGTAATTGCAGACGCAGGAGAAAGCTTTTCTTATCAAAACATGAATAACGCCTTCCAGGTGCTCATGGAGCTGGAAAAACCTGTGCTCATATCACTGGGAAAAGGGTAAGTTGGCTCCAGGGAGAGTCATTTCTCGGAGCATCCCGTGCTCCGTTCTGCTCTCTCCTAGGCGTTACTACAAGGAGACCTCTGGCCTGATGCTGGACGTTGGTCCCTACATGAAGGCGCTTGAGGTACCAGCCCTGGTTCTGTCCCAAACTCTCTTAACTTATGCCATGTCCCTCTCTCTTTTCCCAGTATGCCTGTGGCATCAAAGCCGAGGTGGTGGGGAAGCCTTCTCCTGAGTTTTTCAAGTCTGCCCTGCAAGCGATAGGAGTGGAAGCCCACCAGGTAGGTTGGCGCCTTGTGAAGTGGGTCAGGGGGCTGCAAACGACATGACCTTGTTCTTTTTTAGGGGACAGCTGTCTTTGTGCTTATTGAAGCACTTTAACGAAGCAGTTTTCACAGCTGCATACTATTCCACTGTTCAGACTCCCGTCATATTCTTGACCATTTCCTATTGATGGAGATGAGGCTGCTTCCAGTTTCGCTCTTGTGCGTAACCCTGATGAACACATCTTGTATGTACATCCTCTTGTACATTTCTAATTATTTGCTCCAAATCCTAGTGGTGTGGCTGGGAGGCTGTGATGCATGTTGCTTATTTCTGTTTCAGAAAGGTGTGTCCGTTCACCTTCCTGACCTGCTGCGTATACAGATGCTTGTTTCCCCACATCCTTACCAACACCATGATTTCTGACTTTTTTTTTTTAAAGTGGTCTTTGAGTTTTGCTGTTAGTCTTGTTCCTTATGAAGGTGTCCGACCACAGTGGCAATTACTCAGCATTGCACTGTCTCCAGGTCTCTGTGGGAGCCTGGGTTCCTTTGGGGCCTGGATTCAGGGCTCATCCTAGAGTGAGCTGTCATCTCAGGGCATCTCCCTGGGGGATATGTGCACCCCAGAGCTGCAGTTACAGACACTGAGCTCACTCCACCTTCACCACCCAGCCCTGCTGCTTCCCGCCCTAATCCTCCTGGCAGAGCCCCTGGATAAGGAAAATATTTGTGAACCACGGAAGCTCTTTGGTGCTGGAATTTTGCACTCCAAAGCATCGCCGCCTGTTAGATGATGTTTCCCTCCAGCACCTAGGACACTGAAGAGGAGACCAGGGCAGGCAGGCAGATGCGTAAGAGGGAGGATTGACTGCTGTAGCACCCGACCCAGGACACCTGCCTCTGGGACTGTGGCGCCTCCATCCGGCTCTCTGGATCCTGGGTTCTGGGGGGTCCGACCTTTCATTTTTTTCTCCGCCTCACACCCCACCATGTCGTGTCTGAAAGGAAGCGAAGCCCAGCCCTGGCAGGTGGAGTATTTTTATTTCCCCTGACAGCGCACCTCCTGACCTCTATCTTCTTGCCAGTGATTTTTTAAATCCTAAATGATTTGGCAATAATTGCTCCTCCTTGCGTGATTATTGCCCTTCACCGATAGTAAATCTGGGAATCCCCTGGGGTCCTGAGCGCACTTTGGTATGCGGAGCCCACAAGCTGGCCTGGACAGGCATCACTGCTCCAGGCAGCTGTGCACCCAGCCGGCCCTGGCGTCCCGGCCCCCAGCCTCCGCCTCCCTCGCCGACAGCTTCCCGGGGCTCTGCCTGGAGGCAGCCTCGCTTTATCCCGCAGAACCTCCACGCTGTTCCTGCATGAGAACTCTTCCTCCAAGAGACCACGTTCCTCTGGTCCTGTCTCCGTGGGCCACATCCACAAATGTTCCAGCCCAGGAAGAACCAAGTCTGTATTCTGGGAGGGAAACCTGTGTGCTGTCTGGTTTTGTATGTGGGAGGAGCATGCACACAGTTTCATTTTCCCCGGAAGCATGGAGGTGTAGGATGACATGTAATATTTGGAAGACCCATTGCATTTCCAAGGAACCTTCTAGCAGGATGGCCCTGGAGTCTCTGGCAGCAGTGGACATGGTCCTGAATTGGAGTGCTGTGAATGTTCACTGCTGACCTCACGGTTTGAAGACAATTCCTTGAGAAGGGCAGAGGGGACCCGAATACGGGGGCTCTGGCCGGCCCTGCTGCCAGATGCCAGCAGCCGTGGGGGCTTGCCCGGCCAGCCCTGGCTTTTCCCAACCCTCAGAGTGCCCCTTGTGCATGCAGCAGACACTGGTGCTGGTCCCATTCCCGGGAGCACGCGGTGCCACTGGCTGTGTCTTGCCTGGCCAGGTGTTGGTTTGATAGACTCGAAAACCTCATTTGGATTTGGCAGGATTTTCCCTAACATCAGTCATTCTGGAAAAAACACTTTGAATTTTTACCATATCTGGGTATTTTTACCATATCTGGGTACTTGCCACTAGCTCTATTTACTTCACGTTTCTTAAAATTGATTCATTTTATTACTTAAATAAATGTATTTTAAAAGGAACTTTTGATGACTACTATAAATGGAAAACCAGAATCTCTCACTTACCATAATAGATTAATCTAAAAATAAAGACCACATGATTACATTAAAATGTATGTCCTTGCTCTGCCTGGAGTCAAATAG